AGGATAGATGTCGGGGCAGAACTGAGGAGGGATCAGAGGTTAGGAATCTTGGTAGGGGAAAAGGTCATGAACCAGGTGAGTTGAAAATCAGGCTGGGGGCCAGATATCTTGAAATTAAAGTTCAAGAATCATATGGGTGTGAAGTCAGGGAAACTGAGGCAAGGGAGTTACAGGCCAGGGTTCACAAAGAATCTAGAGAACTAGAAGTATGGGGTGTCAGAGATCACATAGGAGTTGGGAGTCGGGAATCCCACGAGATGGACGTTATGGGGGAGCAGGGGCTTTCCAAGTCAGGAGGAGGTCGAGGGGCAGGCCGAGGCTGGGGATGAGGGGGTTCTGGGGCTCCCTACCTGTACGAAGTTGCTCTCAAAGATGGGGAAGTCCCGAAACTGGTCGAATTCGCCGCTCTGGAGGTAGCGTTGGAGCCGTCTGGGACGGCCCGTGGGAGAGGCTGCAACCAGGAGGCATTTTACCAGGACGAAGTCTGGGGGTCGATCCTGGGAGGCTGTGCCTGGCTTCCCAACTGAGAGGGCCCGGCACAGCCCCGCGGAGAGGACGGGGTATCAGATGCCCCCGAATTGCCGGCCCCATCCTACTTGGTTCCTTCACCAGGTCCAACCCCTCTAGGCCTGGCTCCCCTCTCTCACCTGCCATCCCACCTGGTTCCACCTCGCCAGCTCCACCCAGGGCCGGCTTAGGGCCGCGATCCCGCCTCATTGCAATGTCCCCGTCCGACGGGAGCGGACGGAGGAGCAGAGGGAGAAAGCGAGGGGGCGGGACTACGCGCACTGTGACGTCATGATGCGGAGCGGGCTTTATGACGTCACACAAGAGCGGGCTCCTGATTTGTGATGACGTCCCTGGAGGGGGCGGCTCCTGGAGATCAGGCCAAAGGGGCGGCCCCATCCTGCTGACGTCAGGCCCCAGGTGCGGACGGGTGCCAGTGCGCAGGTGCCGGGGCCCAGCGCAGGCGCACGGGCGTCAGGATGCGGCCTGTTCCTCCCGGCGTGCTCCGCGGCTCTTGGCTCACAGCCGTCCCTTCGCTGGTGGGAAGAAGCCGAGATGGCGGCAGCCAGCGCTGGGGCAACCCGGCTGCTCCTGCTCTTGCTGATGGCGGTAGCAGCGCCCAGTCGAGCCCGGGGCAGCGGCTGCCGGGCCGGGACTGGTGCGCGAGGGGTGAGTGCTCTTTAGCTGTGCATAGCGGGCGCTCCTCACCTGGGGCCTTCTGTGTCCTCTGCAGGCTGGGGCGGAAGGTCGAGAGGGCGAGGCCTGTGGCACGGTGGGGCTGCTGCTGGAGCACTCATTTGAGATCGGTGAGTCAGGCAACGTCCTCTCCTAGACACTTAGGGGGCGTCTCTGAACCTGAGCTCCTCACAGATGACAGTGCCAACTTCCGGAAGCGGGGCTCACTGCTCTGGAACCAGCAGGATGGTACCTTGTCCCTGTCACAGCGGCAGCTCAGCGAGGAGGAGCGGGGCCGACTCCGGGTGAGGTGGGGCCCTCAGGGCTGGGTGTGGATTTCTGACCAGCACCCTCTTCTCCCATCCCCAGGATGTGGCAGCCCTGAATGGCCTGTACCGGGTCCGGATCCCAAGGCGACCCGGGGCCCTGGATGGCCTGGAAGCTGGTGGCTATGTCTCCTCCTTTGTCCCTGCGGTGAGTTGGTGTCGGGGATGAGCCCCCTTCTCCCCCACCTCCACTGACCCCACTCCCCCCACAGTGCTCCCTGGTGGAGTCGCACCTGTCGGACCAGCTGACCCTGCACGTGGATGTGGCCGGCAACGTGGTGGGCGTGTCGGTGGTGACGCACCCCGGGGGCTGCCGGGGCCATGAGGTGGAGGACGTGGACCTGGAGCTGTTCAACACCTCGGTGCAGCTGCAGCCGCCCACCACAGCCCCAGGGTGAGCCTCTGCTGCCTTCGCGGCGCTCTTGCCTCACCCTTCTCCTCCTCTCCCCTTGCCCCAGCCCTGAGACGGCGGCCTTCATTGAGCGCCTGGAGATGGAACAGGCCCAGAAGGCCAAGAACCCCCAGGAGCAGAAGTCCTTCTTCGCCAAATACGTGAGTGGGGCTCCCCCGCCTCCCCTATTCCCCTGGCCCTGACCTGCGCTCCCTCCCTCCCCAGTGGCACATCATCCTGGGGGGGGCCGTGTTGCTCACAGCCCTGCGTCCTGCTGCGCCAGGGCCCGCGCCACCGCCACAGGAGGCCTGAGTGAGGACCGAGACCCCTGCCCCTCCCTGCGCGTCTGTCTGTCCATCCTTCCGTCCGGCTGCAGTGGATGTACATCATTCCCGTCGTCCTGTTCCTCATGATGTCAGGAGCGCCAGACACCGGGGGCCAGGGTGGGGGTGGGGGTGGGGGTGGTGGTGGGGGTAGTGGCCGGTGAGGGCCCAGGCTGGTCAGCGTCCCGTCTTGCACACCCAGGGGCCTCCCTTTCTGCTGGAGTCCCCTGTGTCCTCAGCCATCCCAAGAAGGGTTTGCTGGTCCCTCCTTTCCCCCCGTCCCACGAGGCCACCTGGGCCAGCCCCTTGTCCTCTGCCTTCTGCTGGCAGAGGAGCAGCTGGACTGGGGCCTTTGGCACAGCAGCCGGTGTCTCCTGCGCCCGCCTCCCCCATGGCCCCATGCAGCCCCAGGGGCTTCCCCCCTGCCCATGGAGTAGAGCCCGAGATCCTGGCCACTATGCCAGTTCTGACCTCGCATCCCCCTACCCCGAGCCCATGCAGTCTGGGAACATGCCGCCTTCTCTCCAGCCTCTGTGCCTTTGTTCCAGGTGGTCTCACCCTCCTGTCCCTGGCTGGGCTAGGTGGTCCTGTCCAGGCTCCTGCAGCGCCCCCCTCACTTTGACACTGGACTAGGATGCAGCCTCCCTTCTGTGTCCCCTTGAGGGTACCCTGGGTCCCCTCATCAGGGGCAGAGGCATGAAAGAGTCGGGGCTGGATGGCCGGGGGCTTCTGGGCCCGACGCCTAGTGCAGCCCCTGGGGTCGTGGTTTGACATTTGTCTGCCTGGTGCAAACAAGGAATCCTTGCCTTTAAGGTGACAGGCCCTCCACAGGCTTCCAGACTTGAAGGAAAAGGTTTAAGAAAGAAAACAAAACCAACAGTTAGTGGAGTCAAAGCCCAGACACTGTAAATAGAACCCCCTCCACCACCCCCCGCCGCCCAGCATCCTACCTGGACTGCGGTGCTACGAGGGCCTGCGGGCCTTTGCTGTGTGCCACCCTCCCTGTAAGTCTATTTAAAAACATCGACGATACATTGAAATGTGTGAACGTTTTGAAAAGCTACAGCTTCCAGCAGCCAAAAGCAACTGTTGTTTTGGCAAGACGGTCCTGATGTACAAGCTTGATTGAAATTCACTGCTCACTTGATACGTTATTCAGAAACCCAAGGAATGGCTGTCCCCATCCTCATGTGGCTGTGTGGAGCTCAGCTGTGTTGTGTGGCAGTTTATTAAACTGTCCCCCAGATCGACACGCAGCTAGCCTCCTGCATTGTATGGTTATAAATAGCACCCTAGTGAGTGCTGTCGTCCAGTCTCTCTTGGGTGTGGTTTGAATGATCTCGGGATGCATGACTAAAATGGAATTACGATGGCAGATCGGAAACGCGTTTATAAACAAGTGATGGTTTGTGAGTCGACTGTCAAGACCAGGAGGTGGTGCACCGTGGGAGGTTGCCTTCCCTCCCATCACTTCTTTTTGTTTTTGAGTCAGGGTCTTGCTCTGTTACCCAAGCTGGAGTGCAGTGGCGGTACCTTGACTCACTGCGACCTCCACCTCTCAGGCTCAGCGATTCTCCCACCTCAGCCTCCTGAGTAGCTGGAATTGTAGGCGTGCACCACCACGCGCAGCTAGTTTTTGTATTTTTTGTAGAGACGGGGTTTCACCATATTGCCCAGGCTGGTCGTGAACTGCTGGACTCGAGTGATCCACCTGCCTCGGCTTCCCAAAGTGCTGGGATTACAGGCGTGAGCCACCGCGCCTGGCCTATTTTTGGTAACTTTAATAAAGAAGATAGTCTTAGCATTGCTAACTTCTGTTTCTTTCTCCACCTGCAGGAGATAGCTTATGCTTTTTCTGTCTTCATTCCATGTGAATCCTGCTTCATTCTTTTCCTAGAGGATTCCAGAAATATTTACTAATGCTTTTTTTTTTTTTTTTTTTTTTTTTTTGAGGCAGAGTCTCGCTCTGTCATCCAGGCTGGAGTACAATGGCACGATCTCAGCTCACTGCAACCTCCGCTTCCTGAGTTTAAGCGATTCTCCTGCATCAGCCTCCCAAATAGCGGGGATTGCAGGCGCCCGCCAACACACCTGGCTAATTTTTGTATTGTTAGTAGAGACAGGGTTTCACCATGTTGGCCAGGCTAGTCTTGAACTCCTGACCTCAGGTGATCTACCTGCCTCAGCTTCCCAAAGTGCTGGGATTACAGGCATGAGCCACTGCGCCAGGCCTACTGATGCTTTTTGGGAAGTGTTCCCAACTTGGAGTCCTGGTCCCTGTGTCTGATCTGCAGATGTCTTCTACCCCGGCACTGGGGGAACATCTTATTTTTCCTGGGTTAAACATTGGGATCTTTATAAACCTGATTATGTCCTTTCCCTCTAAGTCTCGGTTGCTTTCAGGCTGGCAGGGTTACTCTGTTGGGTATTCCAGGAAATGCCTGAGCTCCTTCAGGCTCCCCTAGCGTTCTGTTCTTATTAAACTTTTCTTCCCCGTCTGGCCGGTCCTTGGGGAACCCACTCACTATTTTATTTTATTGACCGGGTTATCCAGGGATGAAGTATGAAACTCAAAAGATAGAGTAGGTTGGCCAGGCATAGTGATTCATGCTTGTAGTCCCAGCTGTTTGGGAGGCTGAGACAGGAGGATCGCTTGAGCCCCAGAGTTCGATGCTTCCTGAGCTGTGATTGAATCACTTTACTCCAGCCTGGGTGACAGAGTGAGACCCTGTCTCCAGAATAGACAAAAGATGCAGTGGAATCCACGTCCAGAAACTGTATGCTCACTCTGGGCTCCAGCACCCACTTCCCCTCCCTGGAGGCAGCCTGAGTTTTCTGTCCCCTGGTATGCTGCAGATACTCTCCACAGAAACAAGCAGATGCACATGTCAACAGTTTTGCAAGTGTTGCTCTTTTCCCCCACCTTCTTTTGACATAGCTGGGGCAGTTTCCATCTCTGGTATAAGGTGCCATCTTATTCCATCTCTGGTGTAAGAGTGTGTTGCTGGATTTGAGTAGTTCTAAGCAGCACTGCAGGAGTCCCCCTGTTCTGCTGCATCATTTTGCACACATATGTGTCTGTGGAAGACATGGCCCGGTGGGGCCCCACCTTGCTGGGGGAGAGGGATGTGTGTGTGATGGTGGTGCATGCTTCCCCCTTGCTACTCCAGGTGTCTGCCCCATCCCTTCACCCTGGAGGTTCCAGACAGCCCCTCTTCACCAGCGATTCCCCAACTCATCTCCAGCTCAGATCCCACCCCTGATCTCCAGACTCATGGCCCCAGCTGCCTCCTGGGCTCCTTCCCCAGGATGTGCCTCAGGGGCCACTAAAGGAGCCAGTGCCTCCCACCTGCCCGGATCGGGTGCTCCTCCAGGGATCTTTGTTCCAGTGAGTGGTGCCATCACCTGCCCAACCTCATGGACCAGAGCACTGCCCTGTCCCAATCACGTTCTCCTATGCACCACCATACCTACCCCTAAAGTTCTTCCTGGCCTCATCCCGTCACCTCTGTCTCCATGGCCTTGGTCCCAGCTCAAGCCTCGTCCTCTGCCACCTGGACCATCGGCCCAGCCTCCTCTTTGGCCTCCCAGCCCCCAACATCCCCCCCTCAGTCCATCCCCCTAATGGAGAGCTTCCTGACACTAGAGCTGACCTCACTACTCCCCTGCTCACAGCCCTCCGCGTGGCCTCTCACCTCCCCCAGGATAGAGTCCCAACCCATCCTTCTGTGTCTCCTCCTCTCTGTGTCCACTGTCCTGACCCTAACTCAATCCTCATTCTCTGCCTCCTGGACCCTCATCCTAGCCTCGTGACTTCTGGTCTAAGATGTGAGAGCACCTGGCAAGGTAAATGCTCCAGGAGGGGTTGCTCCCTCCCATTTCCTGCCACCAGAAAATGTTATCGGCTGCGTGGCATTGCGAAAGCCTTCCTCTTCCCAGCCTAGGGTTTCATGTGGGCATTTAGGTGCTCCCAGTACATAGTTGCATGGCAAACAATCCTAAAATATACAAGACTACATTTAGTATTTTGTAAAATTCTTTACTAACCCCAAATTGTCTACTGGAAACTATAGGCTCCTTTTTTTTTGGTGGGTGGGGGGCAGGTGTGTTTGTGGGATGGAGTTTCACTTGTCACCCAGGCTGGAGTGCAGTGGCTCAATTTTGGCTCAATGCAACCTCCACCTCCCAGGTTCAAGCAATTCTCTTGCCTCAGCCTCCTGAGTAGCTGGGATTACAACCGTGTGCCACCACACCCAGCCAATTTTTGTATTTTTAGTAGAGACCGGGTTTCACCATGTTGGCCAGGCTGGTCTTGAACTCCTGACCTCAAGCGATCCACCTTAGTCTCCTAAAGTGCTGGGATTACATGTGTGAGCCACCGCCCCTGGCCTCTGTAGGCTTCTTTAACCCATCAGAGAGACTCCCTGGTAAGGATTAGGGGCTAATTACTGGTGCCTCTTCAGCTGTCAGTCCATCCTCCTTTATTTGTACCCACCTTCCAGTCAGCAAGGCACAACAATGTTGTTACAAAGGAAACAAACTCAATTTGGCCCATTTCCTGGAAATGCAATCTCCCAAACAGGTTTGTGTGAACCAAATTCCATTTTCCTTTGTTTCCCATGTGCAGTCCCAGTTGCATTTCCATGGGAGCCAATCCACCCACCCATAGAATGACTTGAAAATGTGTGAAGTTCAGAAGTTTCATACCAAGAAGTTTGCTGAGCATGATGTTTGTATATTGATTAGGAGTAAAAATGTTCATTTTTACAAAATATTACAACTTCTCCCTCTCCCCTCCTTCCACCCAGTATCCCCTGTTCCTCCCCCAGGCATTCTGGTCACTGTTCCTTTTTGTTGAGATCATTCTCGGTGTCTCATATAGCTGGGTTGCAGCTCCGTTCTTTGCCAGGAGGTGGTAATAGAGGATTCCACGCACTCAGAATGCCTCAGGCCGGCGCCTGTGGCTTCTCTCAATGGAGGGAAGTGTCCTGCAGGGGGCGCTGTTGGTCCTTCAGGCAAGGTCGGGTTCCCTCGAAGTCTCTGTCTTAGCAGTTGCTGGTCTTCAGAAACATTGGGCACCAATTTTCTCATTTCTGAAATGGAATTCAGGTGAGGTCCCCTCAGTGCTGAGGTGCTTCATGTTGTCAGAGGAAGAGTTGGGAAGGGAGCGGAATGGAGCAGAAAGGCGTCATCCGCTGCTCACTGAGCTCAGATAGGAGGCCAGGGATCGGCAGATTCAGGAGCCCACTCCTGGCCAACCCCAGGGGCCCCACCCAGTCCTGTCCCTGCTCCTTACGTGCTGTGTATCTTTAGGCAAGTTGCTTCCTGTCTCTGAGCGTCGTCTTTGTTTCCGCCTTCCTGGGCCTACGGCAGGCCTGATTCCTCCAGGCAGTGTCCAGAGTTCCGGACAGATGGAAAAGGAAGAGAGAATGGGTGTCACAAAGGTCTGTCCACTCCTGGGCCTCAGGCTTGGGGGCCCTGCTCAGGGCTAGCCTGTTTGGGCCTCGGTATGGACTCCTGCCTCCTGGTCAGGACCTGGAAACCTGGGAGCAGGCAAGGCAGGAACAGGAGAGGGAGGCAAAGGCCCACCAGGCAGGGATGCAGGGGCCACCTGGAGACGGAGGAGACGGGGCTCCCGGGAGGGAGGCCAGTGGGAGTGAGAGCTTGAAGGAGAGAGAGCCAGGAGAGGAGACAGGTCCAGAGAGGAGGGAAAGGAAAGGACAGGGCAGAGACAGAGAAACCAGAGAGAGGGAAGGAAGAGAGACCCAAGGGGGAGAGACAGGGAAGGAAGAGGGAGGTGAGAAGAGGAAGAGGCAGATTCAGAGGAGAGAGGAGAGAAAAGAGGTGGAAATCAAACAGGAGAAAGAGGGAGGAGAGGAGGGAGGAGAGAGTGTAGGAAAAAAGCAGGAGGAAAGAGCCGGGCACGGTGGCTCACGCCTGTAATCCCAGCACTTTGGGAGGCCAAGGCAGGCAGATCACGAGGTGAGGAGATCGAGACCGTCCTGGCTAACACGGTGAAACCCTGTCTCTACTAAAAATACAAAAAAAAAATTAGCAGGGCATGGTGGCAGGCGCCTGTAGTCCCAGCTACTCGGGAGGCTGAGGCAGGAGAATGGCGTGAACCCTGGAGGCGGAGCTTGCAGTGAGCCGAGATTGCGCCACTGCACTCCAGCCTGGGCGACAGAGCGAGACTCCGTCTCAAAAAAAAAAAAAAAAAAAAAAAGAAAAGATGGCCAGAGCAGGAGGGGAGAGAGGAAGAGGGAGAAAGAAGGAAACAGTGTAGGGGGTCAGAAGTGGAAAGAGAAGAAAAAACAGAAGAGGAAAGAAAGACGAGGGGGTGAAAAAAGGGACAGGAAGGAAGAGAGGGAGAGGGTGGGTGCCATGGCTGGTGAGCTCGGAGAAGAGGGAAGCAGAGAAACGGGTGAAGGAGGGAGCGTCCTAGGGAGAAGTGGGTGGGGGAGAGGGTGTTGGGGGAGAAGAGGGTGGGGGAGAGGGGGCCCCGGGAGAGGGAGGGATGGAGGAGCGGGGAGCTCCAGCCAGAGAAGAGGAAAGAGAAAGGAGAGAGCTAGGAACTGGGAAGGAAAAGAGCTAGGAGGAGACCATGAGACAGAAAGAGAAGAGGGTGAAGAGAGAGGATAGTGGCTGGGAGGAGAGAGGAGGAGGGAGGAGCACAGAGGGAGAGGAGAGGAAACAGCCAGAGAATCTGCTAGAAGGGAGAGAGGAGAGAGAAGAGCCGGACAGGGAGAGCAGAAGTGAGAAAAAGGAGGGTGGCCACAGAGAGGACAGCGAGAAAAAGAGAACAGGAAGAGGGGAAAAGAGAAGAAATGGGAGAGGGAAGAAGGGTGGGAGAGAAAACGGAACAGAGAGGGGGCACAGACAGCGGACTGGACCGAGAGGGAGATGGAGCGGTGCGGAGGGGGAGAGAGAAAGAGGGAGGGAAGGAGGGTAGGAGAGGGCTGGAGATAGGGGAAAAGAGAAAAGGAGGGTAGGAGAGGGCTGGAGAGAGAAGGGAAGTTAAGAAGGGAAGGAGAGAGACAGACATTAGGGAAGAAGGAAAGGAGAAAGGAAAAAATACAAAAAAGGGCAGAGAGAAAAGAACAGGCCGGGCATGGTGCCTCGCACCTGTGGTCCCAGCACTTTGAGAGGCTAAGGCAGGAGGATCACTGGAGCCTGGGAGGTGGAGGCTGCACTACTGCACTCCAGCGGGTGAGTGAGCGAGAAAAAAAGCAGAAAGGAAAGAAGAGGTGCATGAGTGTGGAAGAGCAATATGGAGAGAAAGAAGGGAGAGAGGATTGGAAGTAGCGACAGAGGACCATGCCCCTCCAGCTGAGGAGGGGGCGCCCCTAAGACAGCGTCAGCCCAGAGACCGGGGCAGGAAGCAGGAACGTGAAGCAGGTTAGGAGCCAGTGTGAGGCACGGAGAGGGCCGGGTAGCTGGGCGGCGGGGGTGTCGTGGGCACAGCCCAGGCTACTGCGGGGACAGGCTGCCAGACCCGGCGGGTCCAGGTTGGGAACTCGGCCATGCAGCAGAAACGTTCCCTGCCTCAACAGGGCGCAGCCACCCCGGGGCCATCTCTGTGACCCAGGGAGAGAAAGGACAACGAATGGGACTAGACGAGGATGGGGAGGAACAGAGCAGCTGTGGAAGGTGCGGCAGAGAAGGGCCCAGGAGAAAGGAGGAAGGGAAGGAGCTGGAGGGGCGGGAGAACAGGAGACAGAACAGGACAGAGACAGCTGCCCGGGAGGATGGGAGAACAGAAAGAGGGAGGAAACGCCGAGCACTGACCTGGGGGAGGGGAGTAAAGAGAAGTGAAGGGGGATTGGAAGGGAACTGGAGAATGAGAGAAGCAACAGGCGGGGTGCGTGTAGGAGGGCGGGAGAGCCAATGACAAGACAGAAAAGGCAGAGAAAGCAAAGCAAGACCAGACTCCTCATCCGGTAACACTGTGTCAGGTCATTGCCCTCCCACCCCGCCCCCAACCCCATAACTGAAAACAAGTAGGAACCTGGATAAAATAGTCTTAACAATTTTTTTTTTGAGACGGAGTCTTGCTGTGTTGCCCAAGCTAGAGTGCAGTGGCGCGATCTCGGCTCACTGCAAACTCCGCCTCCCGGGTTTAAGCGATTCTCCTGCCTCAGCCTCCCAAGTAGCTGGGATTACAGGGGCCCGCCATCGTGCCTGCTAATTTTTGTATTTTTTAGTAGAGACGGGGTTTCACCATTTTGGCTAGGCTGGTCTCGAATTCCTGACCTCATGATCCGCCCACCTTGGCCTCCCAAAGTGCTGGGATTACAGGCGTTGAGCCACCGTGGCCGGCCCTTAAAAGCATCAAACTACATACAAGACCGTAAGGAAGCTGTGGGTCAACGCGGAGGGACGTGGGAACCCATCCCGGTGAAGCGGCAGCGTCACGTCCTTTCTCCCAGGGATCTGTTGGTCGGAGACATCTGGACTTTCATGTGGACAGCCTGAGTGACAGGGGGACCCAGGGGCCTCACCTGGGCTACCTGGGGTGGGTGGACCCTCCACTGTGCCAAGGTGCAGCCTGGGCTCGGAGGAACATGCCCTCCGCCTAGTCCCTGACATCCTTTTCACATCCAACACGCAGAGCAGGGGCGTGAGGGAGCAGGCAAGCAGGGAAGGGAAAGACAATGAGCAAGAGCCAGCGGGACGGTGGGGCGGATGGCAGAGGCTTCGCTGCTGGAAAATCAGACGCAGAGTACGAAACGCCTGTGCTCACTATGTTAATAATAATAATAAAAGGCAAAAAACCAGGCTCATTGATACACTGATATTAACAAGAACAAA